CTAATTCTATTGATTCCTCTAAATGTTTCTGGAGTTCAGAAATCTATTCAATCCAAGGGCACTTTACCTGGGGTCCTGGGAGCCAAATGTTAACGTAGTTCTTAACCTTCCTAAGCCTCTTAACCTTCTGGGTACAACCTCTATATTTGTCTTCTGGCTAAAATCATTTCCCCACCCCCAGCCCAGTCCTTTGGACTCTCCCAGGCCAATTCCTGGCAAGATCTTTGTCGAACTGTATTTGCAAACCAGGGTCTGGGGCACGGTGGCAGTTCCTTCGTCTGCTGTTCCCTTAATTTCGTCTGGTTTCACTGGCTCCAGGACAGCACACGGTCTAGAGTGGGAAGAGTGAGGCATTCACCTTGGTGAAAAACAACTCAGTAATTAAGACAAATGATTTTTCATGTACTATTTTAAAAAAATCAGAAGCAATGCAAAAATCCATGATGAACAAATGATCAACATTTGAAATACAGACAGGATCCCAACCTGCACTTGCATGACCTTGTCTCGCTTGCCTCACCCTAAACCCAGCCTTGACACTCCAATTAAACTTTATTTACAAAACAAGGGGGCCGGCCAGTAGGATGTAGTTTGCCCATACGACTTTTTTAAAGTATCGCATTGACTACTGTTTATCTCGATGACTGAAGGGTTCTTTTGGCATCCCTGTAGCAAATGCGTCTCACCCTAGTCCTGGTCCTGCTCCAAGGGTTTTTGTCCAGGCACATCGTGACCTCACCCTTCCTCCCCTCTCCGAGGCCTCTCTCAGGGTCCAGCGTTCAAGTCCCGGGTGTTCTCTGGACCCGCCCCTTCCTCTCGCCGGGTCAGGTGCCGAGGGCGAGCACGGGCGGCGCGGAGAGCAGTCCCGGCCCGCCCTCCACGACTCCTCCTCCTGCGAGCTGGGCCACTCAGCGGCTCTGCCGCCCAGCGCGCCGGGGCCCAGACCCCGCCCCGGCCCCGCCTCCGACGCCTGCCGCTCCAGCTCCGGCTCCCCCTATATAAATCGGCCATTTGCTTCGCTCCGCCCCGCAGCGCCGGAGTCAAAGCCGGTTCCCGGCCCAGTCCCGTCCTGCAGCAGTCTGCCTCCTCTTTCAACATGACAGATGCCGCTGTGTCCTTCGCCAAGGACTTCCTGGCAGGTGGAGTGGCCGCAGCCATCTCCAAGACGGCGGTAGCGCCCATCGAGCGGGTCAAGCTGCTGCTGCAGGTACGTCCTGGGATCCAGGAGCCCAACCAGGACTGTCCCTGTTGGCTTCCTTCCTGTCTGTTAGGTGCAGCATGCCAGCAAGCAGATCACTGCAGATAAGCAATACAAAGGCATTATAGACTGCGTGGTCCGTATTCCCAAGGAGCAGGGAGTTCTGTCCTTCTGGCGCGGTAACCTGGCCAATGTCATCAGATACTTCCCCACCCAGGCTCTTAACTTCGCCTTCAAAGATAAATACAAGCAGATCTTCCTGGGTGGTGTGGACAAGAGAACCCAGTTTTGGCTCTACTTTGCAGGGAATCTGGCATCGGGTGGTGCCGCAGGGGCCACATCCCTGTGTTTTGTGTACCCTCTTGATTTTGCCCGTACCCGTCTAGCAGCTGATGTGGGTAAAGCTGGAGCTGAAAGGGAATTCCGAGGCCTCGGTGACTGCCTGGTTAAGATCTACAAATCTGATGGGATTAAGGGCCTGTACCAAGGCTTTAACGTGTCTGTGCAGGGTATTATCATCTACCGAGCCGCCTACTTCGGTATCTATGACACTGCAAAGGGTAAGTTTGCTGTGGGCTTTAACGTTGTGTTCTTTTGGTAAAAGCATCTCTTTCCTATTCCCAGGAATGCTTCCGGATCCCAAGAACACTCACATCGTCATCAGCTGGATGATCGCACAGACTGTCACTGCTGTTGCCGGGTTGACTTCCTATCCATTTGACACTGTTCGCCGCCGCATGATGATGCAGTCAGGGCGCAAAGGAAGTAAGTTCCACTTGAGCAGAAGATAAAGTTGTAGTCACTAACTCCATGTCTTTATTCTTTGCAGCTGACATCATGTACACAGGCACGCTTGACTGCTGGCGGAAGATTGCTCGTGATGAAGGAGGCAAAGCTTTTTTCAAGGGTGCATGGTCCAATGTTCTCAGAGGCATGGGTGGTGCTTTTGTGCTTGTCTTGTATGATGAAATCAAGAAGTACACATAAGTTATTTCCTAGGATTTTTCCCCCTGTGAACAGGCATGTTGTATTATATAACATATCTTGAGCATTCTTGACAGACTCCTGGCTGTCAGTTTCTCAGTGGCAACTATTTACTGGTTGAAAATGGGAAGCAATAATATTCATCTGACCAGTTTTCTCTTAAAGCCATTTCCATGATGATGATGATGGGACTCAATTGTATTTTTTATTTCAGTCACTCCTGATAAATAACAAATTTGGAGAAATAAAAATATCTAAAATAAATTTTGTCTGCAGTATATTTTCATATAAAAATGCATATTTGAGTGCTACATTCGAATAAATACTACCTTTTTAGTGAATGCTACATTTTTAATAAATGCTACAGTATCTC